TGGTTTAGAAACAACGTTCACTAGTGTGATGCAGGGAGGGATCTACATGGTCACCATGATCCCAGACCCCACTCTCCAGGGAATCTGAGGCACCAAGGGCACAGCCCTGTTCCCCTGGCTGACTCGAATCTCTGGGTCTGTAGCTGTCAACAATTTCTGTTTTCTGCCCAAAAGGATGATCGTTTTGCACCCAGGGCAAGCTACAAGGAGGTCCAACTTCACTCACAGGCCCTGAGCATCTTCTCCATCAGGAAAACAGAGGTGGGCAAGACCCAGGCTTGCCCTGGTGTGGGAAGCTTCCTCTCCAATAGGGATGAAGCAAAAACACTCAGATCACAGCCACAAGGCAGGGAGAGCAGGGCTGCTAGGAAGGGGCTCTCTGATGCTGTGAATGACCCCTTGGGACCCCCAAAGCAGTTCCTCATTCATTCAGCAAACCTTCACCAAGCACCCACCTTGTGCCAGATCTGTGCAAAGCCACGGAACTGAACCAGAAGTGAATAAGGCAAACTCCCTCAGGGAGTTTACCTTGCACTCAGGAAAGTCAAGCATTCAGGAGTGCATTACTTATTTGATCACTACTATGATTAGTGCTATAGTCATTGTATTTTTCTCTCTCCTCCAGCTGGGCTCACATTCTCTTGTTAAGTGGCCTTGCCTGTTGAGTGCCTACCATGTGCTTAGCACTCTGCTAGGTGCTGTGTGTATTAACTGCACTTAACAGATAAGGAAACTGAGACTTGGAAAGGTTACATATCTTGCCCAACATCACACCATCAGTAGCTATGCGATTTGGGCAAGTGATTTAGTCTGCTCTTGCCTCTATTTCTCCCGCTGGAAAATGGGTAAGATAATAGTACTACCTGCTAGAGTTACGAGGGTCTTAGAAGGTGACACCTGTAAAGCATTCAATCAGTGCCCAGCACACACTTAATAAGGGTTAGCTACTATCATGAGACCTGAGAGAGGAGGGCTCACCATCCACACGGAGCTAAGGAAGACTCACACCCCAGTAAGCTGGCTCCAGAACCCAAGGGCTTACCTGTGCTCTGTGATTCCCCAACTAGGGATTTAGTTGTAGCCACGGACCTGGTAGGCAACAGGGAGGGGATTTTAATCTGCTCCTTGCATCAGAAGGTCCAATAGGCAGGGTTAGTATAATGGGAGATGCCCTGGTAGGGCTGGCAAGGAGAAGAAGCCACATGTATTTTGGTCTGATGAAAAGCAGCAGTGATCTGTCACTGACCAAAATGGTCCCCCAACTATGCATTACGGAGCAGCAACCCACATACAGAACTCGAGAAGCCACGGCCTGGAGACTGTACCTGGACACCAAAGACTGGAGAGAGGAGCTGGTGGGGAAACCCCAGAGTTCCCAGGGTGCCACTCCCCAGCTCCACCAGAGAACTTTGGGAATGAGCTGCTGCCCCTGAGTGCCCCTCTCCAGGGCCTCAGTGAGGGTCTCTACCCTCCAGGGAGGAACAAAACCTTGCCAGCTGGGGTCCTGCGAGAGGGGGCAGTTCAATTCCTCCACAGGGGACTCTGCAACTCCAATCTTTCGAGTGAAGCATCTGCGAGGCCCTCAGGGACCCAGGATGAACTGCATAGCAGCAGAAGGAAGACAGGCCAGACCAGGCGGGAGGGAGCCCGGAAACATCTGGTTTGTAGTTTCAGACTCTACCCGTTCACAGTTCACACAGTCTCACCGGGAAACTCACACCTTGCCCTGTACCAAGTTTTTAAGGCAGTTAAGCTCTGCCCATCCGAGACTTCATTTTTCTTGAGTAGAAAATCACTGAAATCATCAGATCCATGGCACCCACCTTCACTTTCTCCTAACAGCTGGAACCGTCAGGCTGGCTTCAGGGCCTGGTCTTCGCACTTGATATCACTATCCCTCACCTGCTCAGACAGCCAGAGCAGGCGGGTGAGTTCCTCCCAACAACCTCCACTGCATTCTCTCAGCTCCCACCGCAGGGCAGCCCACGTGCCTGAGTGAACATGTGTGCGTGTGCACACACGCAAGTATGCACAGACATACACTAAACACGAACATACAGTGCACATGAACGCTGCTCCCAGCTAGGGCCCTCTGGTCAGACTGCTGCCTGGGTTAGAATTCTTGTCCCCACCCCCACTTACTATAGTTCTGTGATCCTGGACAAGTAACTGAATCTCTCCGTGCCACAGTTTCTTCTTGTAGAAAACGGGAAAGTTCACAGTACTTACCTCCTTAGAGTCATTGTGAAGGTCAGTTTGAGGCATCACAAATTTAAGGCACCCAGACATAAGGGTCAACAGGGTTAGCTATCACTGTCCAGTTTGGTGGGAGGAACTGAATGCATGTAGGCACATGGACCCAGTCTACACTCAGGCACAAAAGGAGCTACATTAGTTACATTCAGGCATACCCCAGAGCACTACAATTCTCTGAGACATTGTCTGGAAATCTAGAAATCATCTCCTTGCCCTTTAAGGTATTTTAACCCTCGCATTCCTCTGCTTTTCCAAGAATGTGAATCTTGCCAAGCTGTCCGTGAGAGACACGGGCTCCCCTCGAGGGAGACTTGCAAATGCTCCATAAACAGCCACAGTGTGGGGCTCTGCCATGAGGAAGTCACAGCAGACACGCTAGACAGCATAGTCCTGGATGCAACCTGGAGGAAGGGAGGCCCATGGTGGAGCACTCACTCCGTGCCTGTCTGCCCGGTGAGACCTCAAGTTCCTTGCAGACAAAGGCCATGGGTTGTTGGCTCTTGTGTTCCCGGTGGCCTTTCCAGAGCTGAACAGAGGACAGATGCACAGACGGGGGGGCTCTGGTGGTCAAGGCAGCAGTCCCCTTGGATACTAAAGTCTGAGCCAGGCCCCTCAGGCCCGGCATGGGCAGTGCGAGGCCCATAGTGGTGGGAAGCCAGTTGGCCAGCTGGGGTGAGAAGGCCGCGAAGCCATGGGCAGACAGGAAGTGGAGGTGAATGTCTCTGCCTCCTGTAGGCCTCAGCAGGGACAGCACAGACCCTCTGGCTGGGGCAGCGCAGACCCTCTAGCTGGGGCAGAACAAGGCTGGTGCTTCCTTCTAGTCCTTGAGACTTTGTAGCTCTAACTCAAGCAGAACCCTGGGGTTTTGGGATTCTGTGTGGTGACTGCTGAGGAAGGTTTATGGATTTGACAGGGTGCATGTCACAGAGAGACAGTTCTCAGTCAGCACTTCCTGTCCCCTGCAGAGGCTCATAGGGGACAGCCCCTGCCAAGGAGACCCTGGAGGGGCTCTGAGGATAGCAATCAGAGGTTGGGCTGGCTGGACTGAGCCCAGGCCTGTTGCCCACCAAGTCTCCATAGGTTCTAGTCTGACCCCTCTCTCCACCCCTGGGCTATGCAGGCCAGCCCGTGCAGACCACCCCCGACGCGTCCACTTGCAACACCCGCCTCACTGTGCCAACACTCCATCCACACAGGAAAGGACTGAGAACGTGATGCTTAACCCAAAGGAGTGAGTTTCATAGGATGGGTGGCTTTAACAGTTTCACAGCAGGACACTGAGGGAATATTTCCCTATCCCTTCAAATGGACGGTCACTACAGAAACGTGTAGAGCAAGACTTTGTCAAGGGGCTGTTTCCAGGTCTCCCGGTGTCTAAATAGCAGAGCTGGAATGGGAACTGAGAACCGATTCTTTCCACAACCGCCCACTGAGCAGCAAGGCTGCAGCCAGCAAAGAGGTGCGGAGGCAAGCAAGCTCCATGTGGTGGGGACAGCGCATTGCGACCTCCACCACCCCTGCAGTGGGCTGCCAGCTGAGCCACCTGTCTTCCACTGTATCTACTGTACGAACTTCTCCAGCTCTGCTCTGTTTTCTCTTCCTCAGCATCCACCCCGTGACACGTAGTGGTGGCTGATGTCGCCACAGTACCATGAGGTTAACAGGTCCTCCCTCCAGCTTCCCTCATGGTGGCAGCCTAACCTGCATTGCAGCCGTTCACCGGACACCGCACCAGACCCTCAAAACCCATCCAAGACTGTGGGAGGAGTAAACAACCCAGCCCAGTTAAGAGGAGATGCCGAATTTAATGAACCCTATTTGAATTGCAGGGCTGTGATTCCTCTTACCTTTAACGTGAACTCACAGGCGGATTAAAGTGAAATAAAACCTACCATTTGAGTTACATTCTCAGCTGATTGGAAACATGCATTGCCT